CTTTGTAATGTTTTATTTGAATCTTTTGCCCATTTTTAATTGGGTTGTCTGCTTTCTTATTATTGAGTTGTAAGAATTCTTTATACATTCTAAATGTCGGTACTTCATCAGAAATGCATTTTACAGATATTTTCTCCCAGTTTGTAGCTTGTTTTTATTTTCTTAACAGGGTTTTTCGAAGAGCAGACAACTGCTCTTCAAGTTGTTTTTTAACTGTACTGAAGAACAAAGAAATTTTTATAAATATCTGCCACATGCTAAACTTTTATTGGCGCTGGAATTACAATAATGGCTAAGCTTAAAGTTGTATTTTTCCTTTTTAGCAAAATTGGCATTGATTGGTTTCTTGTCTACTTTTTCACTATCTTATCGTTAATATTTCTACATCATTAAATATTATTTGAAAACATGATTGTAAGGTATACTCTCACAGTGATTTCTTGATTCATCTTAACTATCCCTCTGTATTTGGAGATGTTTATCTTGATTCCCATCAATATTTTAAAAAGAAAAGAAGCATATGATTCCCATCCTTGCGCAGAAATCTCTGTATACATTTCCAATTATTTTCTTAGTATAAATGCTTATAATTGCAAAAACTGGGACAGAGGCACAGGACTTTGCTCTATACCTGTCTCTTTAGAAAGACTACAGATGTCCTGAAGCAAAGAGCTTGTCTTGGCCCCCTTGTCATGCCAGAATATGACAAAAGCCTGTTACATTGCAGGTGCACTATACACACTTGAGGGATCAACGGTTGGAGAGAAAAAGAATTCCACTGAACTCCATCCTCTCCCTTTCCTCCTGTGGAAAAAAAAGAAAGAAAAGAATATCCTGTCTCCTGCAGACATCTACCTTGCCTTCCCAGATGAAGGGAAGAAGAAAGTCTTCTTCTAAGAGAAAACTTGCCAAGGAGATGCAGGTTTCCCAGAGAGCTGGATGACAAGCCCTGTTGCTGCTCAGCAATGCCCTTAAGGGGCCCTGCCCCCTGCCTTTATAAAGCCGGTGCGGTGGTGGGGCAGCCACAGCTGGCATTCAGCCTCCAGAGCACCAGCACTGGCACTGGCACTGGCACACGCTATGGCAAATGAAGTGCAAGACCTGCTCTCCCCTCGGAAAGGGGGACATCCTCCTGCAGGTAGGCTGCCACCTGCCCTCAGTCCTGCAGGCTAACTTCCATGCTGATTTTTATCTGTTTGTAGTAAAAGCTGGAGGAATGAGAATTTCCAAAAAACAAGAAATTGGCACCTTGGAAAGACATACCAAAAAAACAGGATTCGAGAAAACAAGGTAGGGACTCTTAATTTTTCTCCATCACCTTGGTCCTGTTCAAAGTTTCTTTTCATCTTCACAGTGCCATTGCAAATGTTGCCAAAATACAGACACTGGATGCCCTGAATGACGCACTGGAGAAGGTGAGCCGTGGGCAAATCACATAGCGCTCCAAATGCCTATTTTTTCTTCCCTTCTCACCTTTAGCTCAACTATAAATTTCCAGCAACAGTGCACATGGCGCATCAAAAACCCACACCTGCTCTGGAAAAGGTTGTTCCACTGAAAAGGATCTACATTATTCAGCAGCCTCGAAAATGTTAAGCCTGGATTTAAAACACAGCCGTCTGGCCAGCTGCCTCGAATATCTGACAGCTTAGCAAAAAGGGCCAAAGCTTTCCATAGGCGTGCTGCACTTGCTTGGTAAATTAAGCAGCTTTTGTATCTTCCCCTTTGACTTTAGGTAATAAAGCATCCAAACTTGTAAATCTGACACATCCCTGTGCCTCTTTTTGGTCCAGGTCA